GAGACTGGAAGAGAGGCCAGGAGGGAAGGAGAGCGACGCGGGGTTTTGGGGGAGGGGCTGCGTGGGGCGCTGAAGGGGAGCGCGAGGAGTGGGAGGAAGTGAAGGAGGAGGAAGAGCACGGTGTGGGGGAAGCGCAGGAGGCAATAGGTGGGGCGGGACGGAGGGCAGGGCGCTGCGTCGGGAGAAAGTGTAGAAGCGCTGGGGAGAGTGCCCACGACGGGAGAGCCCAGGGGCGCGAGGGCGCGGGAGTGTGGGCGGGGCGCAGTGGGGATGGGGGCGGGGGCGCGGGATGTGGTAGGGGGCGTAGTGGGGAGAGAGTGCAGGAGTGTGGGCAGGGCGCAGTGTGGGGAGGGTGCGGGAGTGTGAGCGGGGCGCAGTGGAGGGAGTGCAGGATGTGGGCTGGACAACCAGTGGGAGAGGGCGCGGGAGGTGGGCGGGGCGCAGTCGGGATGGGGGCGGGGGCGCGGGATGTCGGCGGGCCGCAGTGAGGGGGAGGGCGCGGGAGTGTGGGCGGGGCGCAGTGGGGGAGGGAGCGGGAGTGTGCGCGGGGCGCAGTGAGGGGAAACTGTGGAATGTGGGCGAGGCGCAGTTGGAGAAGAGTGCGGGGATGTGGGCGGGGCGCAGTGAGGGGAAACTGTGGAATGTGGGCGAGGCGCAGTTGGAGGAGAGTGCGGGGATGTGGGCGGGGTGCGGTGGGGGAGGGTGCGGAGATGTGGGCGGGGCGCAGTGGGTGGAGAGTGTAGGGATGTGGGCCCAGCGCAGTGGGGGACAGTGTGGGGATGCGGGCGAGGCGCAGTGGGGGCGGGGGCGGGGATGTGGGCGGGGCGCAGTGGGTGGAGAGTGCGGGATGTGGGCGGGGCGCAGTGGGTGGAGAGTGCGGAATGTGGGCGGGGCGCAGTTGGGGAGCTTGCGGGGAATGTGGGCGGGGCGCAGTGGTGGGAGGGCGCAGGAGTGTGGGCGGGGCGCAGTTGGGGGAGGGTGCAGAGACCTGAGGGCTTGAGGTTGCCTGGCTGGCCCCGCTCCCAGAGGCGGGTGCCGCGCTGTCGCCCAGGTATCTGGGGTCTCTGGTGTCTGAGTGTCTCATTGTCGGCGCGAACACAATTGCTCCAGCCACAGGCGAGGCCTGGCCAAGGTGTGGGCGCATCTGGGGCAGGTCTTGAGAGGTCCAGCGCCCGGTGGTGCGGACAGAGGCGGGGCACCGCGGCGCTCGCCGCCGCCTCCCCGCAGGTGATCATCCTCCTGCAGGTGTCCTCGGGTCTCAGGTGGCTGCGTGTCTGCGCCATGGTTGACATTCTGGGCGAGCGGCACCTGGTGACCTGTAAGGGCGCGACGGTGGAGGCCGAGGCGGCGCTGCAGAACAAGGTGGTGGCACTGTACTTCGCGGCGGCCCGGTGCGCGCCGAGCCGCGACTTCACGCCGCTGCTCTGCGACTTCTATACGGCGCTGGTGGCCGAGGCGCGGCGGCCCGCGCCCTTCGAAGTGGTCTTCGTGTCAGCCGACGGCAGCTCCCAGGAGATGCTGGACTTCATGCGCGAGCTGCATGGCGCCTGGCTGGCGCTGCCCTTCCACGACCCCTACCGGCAGTGAGTGGGGGTCCTGGGGGGGCGGGGGCCGCTTTGATGCTTTCTTTTCTTTTTTTTTTTTCAGACGGAGTCTCGCTCTGTTGCCCAGGCTGGAGTGCAGTGGCGTGATCTTAGCTCACTGCAACCTTTGCCTCCTGGGTTCAAGTGATTCTCTAGCCTTAGCCTCCTGAGCATCTGGGACTACAGGTGCGTGCCACCATGCCAGGCTAATTTTTTTTAAGCTCACCCTCCCCTTCTTATTCCTTTGAAGCCATTGCTGTGAATTACGTGAGGGAAAGATATTGAAGAGGAGTTGGACACTCCGAGAGTGCAGCTGTTCTCCCCCCGCACCATCCGTGTCCTGCATTCTGCGAGTCTGTGCTCATTAACAATGTGCTGTGACCATGTGACTCAGCAATCCTGCTGCTGGGTATATACCCGAAAGAAAGGAAAAGGAAGCCAGTATATTGAAGAGGTATCTGCACCCCCATGTTTATTGCAGCACTGTTCACAACAGCCAAGATTTGGAAGCAACCTAAGTGTCCATCAACAGATGAATGGATAAAGAAAACGTGGTACATATACACAATGGAGTACTCTTCAGCCATTAAAAAAATGAGATTCTGTCATTTGCAATAATATAGATGGAAAAGGAGGCCCTTATGTGAAGTGAAATAAGCCAGGCACAGAAAGACAAACATCACATGTTCTCACTTATTTGTGGGATCTAATGATCAAAACAATTGAACTCTTGGACATAGAGAGTAGAAGGTTGGTTACCAGAAGCTGGAAAGGAAAGTGGGGTTGGGAGGAAGGTGGGAATGGTTAATAGGTACAAAAAAATACAAAGAATAAATAAGACCTAATATTTGATAGCACAACAGTGTGACTACTGTCAATAATCATTTAATTGTACATTTAAAAATAACTATAATTGCATTGTTTGTAACACAAAAGATAAATGCTTGAGGGGATGAATACTCCGATTCTTCATTATGTGATTATTATGC